ACCAGGCTGAGCCGATTATGGAGGAGTGGGGGGGAAGGAATAGTTGCTTCCCCGAGGGCGGGGGGTGCCCAGCGGACTTGAGAACAGTTCATCACCCCCACTAGTATCCCTTCCCCAGTAAAAGACTCAACGGAGCCCGTTCCTTGCGACCCTATCCCCAAAAGGAATTCCGGGGGTAGATTTGGGGTTATCACAGGATCGGGTGCACAGGGCCACACGGCTCTCAGGCCCCTCCTCCAGCCTGTCCTGCGCGGACGAGGGCCGGGCCATGCAGCTGTGGGTGGCCGAGGAGAGCGGGTCTTGGTGGGCGCAAGCCCGAGCGGAGGATGGCGCGCAGCGAGCAGAGCCGGGAGCTAGGCGGGGCGCAGGGTCCCAGCCGGAGCTCGGAGGGACGCGGGCCGGGAGCGAGGCGGAGCCGGGGCTGGCGGGGCCAAGGCGGGGATGGGGGTGCAGGGGGCTCGGCAGAGGCGCCGGGCGGGCGGCCCGGGCCGGAAGGACTGGCCTGGCGGGAGCGGAGGGGCTTGGAGCCGGGCGCAGCGCGGGCGGTGCGGGGAAGGCCGTGGCTGGGGACCGGGCTTCAGGCCGGACGCCCCTACCCCCAACCCGTGGGGCTCTGGGAGTGGCAGGGGAAGGGTCGCCCGAGCCCTCCAGGAAGCGGCCGCCGCTCGGGGCGCACCGCGGCGCGCGGGGCGGGGCGGGCGGCTGCGGCACTGGGGCGGCTGGGGCGGGCCCGCCGCTCTGTAATCGGATCCGGGGAGGGGGCGGGGAGGGGCCGGGCCGGGCGGGCCGGGGGGTGGGGGGGGGGCGCGGAGCCGGGCTCCGGGCCGGCCGGGCTCCGCGCCTGTCAAACCCCTCATTGTTCGCAGCTGATGTCACTCGCAGTTGTGAGCGGCCGCCTCTCCCGGGGACAATGTGGGACTGAGCGGCCCAGCCGCCGTGCCGCCGCCGCCGCCGCCGCAGGACAGCCCCAGCGAGGTAGGGCGCGGGCCGGGCGGGGCACGGCGGGCCGCGAAGTTTGGGGGTTCGCCCGGGGGCAGGGAGCCCGCGCCCAGATCCCTCGGTTGGGGTCGCAGGTTTGTGAGACTGCGAGGAACACGTTCTCTGTCCCACACCGCTGAGGCCTGCACAGGTGGGAGGCGCTGGTCTGCCAGAGGCGCCCTTGGCACCAGGGAGGGGCTTCCTGGACCTTAGATCCCAGATTTGAGGCCCCCATCCCACTCGCTGTTTCTGTCCTTTGCGCCTGCTCCTCTCTCTGACTCCTGCCCTGGGTTCTGGTTCTGCTCCATCTCTGCCCTCACTTGCCACTCCCCTGTAGCTCCTGGCTGGGCACACACTCCTTCCCATCCTCCGCAGTCGTTGGGGGAGCCAGATACAGACCTCCAGGCCAGGGGTGTATGGAGATGACAGCTGGGGGCTCAGAGTGGTCCCTCTTGCCCCATAGCTCTTCAGCCCTTCAGCTCTGACCTAGCTTCTTGGCTGGGGTCCTGGGGGGTGGGGGTGGGAGGCTCTGCTACTCACTTCAGCCTGGCCCTCATGCCTGCCTGGCCAGGAGAGGGAGGTGCCCGCCTCCTCTCTCCCCTATCCCTGGCCCGCCATCTTGAGACCTGTGGCACCCAGTGCCCCACCCGGCCCCAGCACCCAGGGGAGTGGTCTCCAAGGTGATGATGCACCCAGGGCCAGTTGCATTCCTTTCTCCCCACCAAGCCCAGGATGCTCATGTTCGTGCTGAACCAGCAGGACATGTGTCCCCAGGGGCTTGCCTTCCGCCACAAAGGCTCTTACAATCCATGAACTCCCTAGGAGCTGAGCTCCTGCCCTCCCTGTTCCCTGGGTCACCCTCATTGCCTCAGGACCAGTACCTGGGACCCTATTCTTTCCCCATCTGAAAAAATCCCCTGGTCTTCCCAGGTCCTGGAGCCCCCTCAACCTCCAGGGCACCCCCATCCCAGCCCCCACCCCCTAGCCTTCATCAGCATGCAGGCTCAGGCTGCCCAAACACAAGGGGATTGTTCTTCTTGCATGCTCAGGGTGGGGGGCTGGGAGCAGGCAGCCCACACACCCTGGCAGGCCCAGGCCACGAGGAGGCTGGCTTGCCCCACCCTGTGTCCCCAGACAGGCTGTCCACCCTCCCTACTCCCATCACTGCTGCCCCTCCAGCCTCCATCACCATTGCCCAGTGGCGCTGACATCTTGAGGAAAGAGCTCTGAGCTGCACAGGTAGACCCCTGGGTTCTCCAGCTCTGCCAGTTGTCTCCCATGTAGCCTTACAAACATTTCCCTTCCTCTCTGGGCCGCGAGCCCCTCTTGTGATTGGTAAGACCTTTCCAGCTGTGACAGGCTGAGCCCAACTCGACTCTGTGAAACGTACCCCACCCCCCAGCCCTTCTTCCAGTCCCCCTCTTCCATGAGGAGACCCACTCTGCTCCCACCCTCTGAAAACCTAAAGCACAGCCCAAATCCCCCACCCCAGCAGCATACCTAGGGAGCTCCTAGTCCTGGTAAAACGGCAGGAGTAGGGCTGGGGATGCTGAGAAAGGAACCAGGAATCCTGTCCAGGCAGGTCCTACCTCTGCCCATGTGGCTGGCCCTCATGTCTGGGTCTTCTCACTCTACTCTCATTACTCCTCCGGGACCCTCAGCCCCATCTTTGGTTCCAAATGTCCCCAGGCCCCATGAACCTTAACTCTTCTCCCTGCACACTGACCCTGGTCTTGTCTCAAATTTCCTCTTTCTGGAGCTCTGTGTATAGTGGAAAGACAGGCTCAGAAATGCCCAGCGGGGACTTCTTTGAGTTGCAGCAACATCTTTGAGGGGCACAGAGGCCTGAGTGATCACATCTGACTTGGAAGCCTGCGGAGGGCTTCACAGAGGAGGTGGCGTTTGAGAAGGATTTTGACAGAGAGTGGGGAGGATGGGCGTTTTGAGCTGAGGTAAGCCTGGAGAAAGGCCCGAAGGGCTGGAGGCACAGTCCCTGCATCCACTGCTCATCTCCAGCCTCTGGAGTCCCTGTGGCAGAACTCAAATGGAAGGAGGAGCAGCTGCACCCAGGGGAGCAGGGTGTCACCTCCGTTGGATAGGTGAGGAAACAAAGACCTTATGCCATACGGTGAGCCTGGACACTTCTTACCTCCTGTTCCCAAGGCCATTTCCAGCACATAGAAGAGAGATTGGAAACCAACGTGCAGAACTGCCAGTCCCCTGACACGCTGTGCCCCACCCACTGCAGCCCAGTGCTGAATGAACCCTGCCCAGAGGTGTCTGTAGTGAGCTTCTGCCCTAGTGACTTTTGGTAGGTGGGAGTGTGCCTCAATTCCCCCCTCAACCCCTGCCTCAAGCCTTTACCAGGCAGTGGCAAGACCTGACCACACCCGAGGCCTCCCTGCCTTCAAGGCTTCCCATGGCTGCTCCAGCTTCCTCCCCAGCTGCTCTTCTGTGCTCCATCCACCATCTGGCTGCTGGACGAAAGTGCCTCTCATATGGAGTAAGCTTTCAGCCTGAACTCCACCTTCAGGGCTCTCGAACCCCTCTTTGGCTGCCCCTGCCAGAGCCGGCCAGGTTGCAGCGCGGACACACTCGCAGGTCGCTGTGGCCCCAGCCTCGCCTGACAGAATGAGCGGCTCGGACGGGGGACTGGAGGAGGAGCCAGAGCTCAGCATCACCCTCACGCTGCGGATGCTGATGCACGGGAAGGTGAGCGGGAGGTGGAGGGCCAGGCGAGGCAACACCCATCTGACGGCTCTTGTCTTGTCCGCAGGAAGTGGGCAGCATCATCGGGAAGGTAGGTGCCTAGCTCTGCTCTGTACATCCCCCAAGAGTGATTATCTGTTTTGTACCTCCCACAGAAGGGCGAGACTGTAAAGCGAATCCGGGAGCAGGTGAGGATGGAGTTTGGGGGAGGAGCCCAGGGCCCGCTGCCCGGCGCTCATTCTATATCTGCAGAGCAGTGCCCGGATCACCATCTCCGAGGGCTCCTGCCCTGAACGCATCACCACCATCACCGGGTCTACAGCAGCTGTCTTCCATGCAGTCTCCATGATTGCTTTCAAACTGGATGAGGTCCGTGGCTGGCCAGGGCAGGACGCCAAGAGAGCATGGCCAACCCACCGTCTCCCTGTCCCAGGACCTTTGTGCTGCTCCTGCAAATGGTGGAAATGTCTCCAGGCCTCCAGTGACCCTGCGCCTTGTCATCCCTGCCAGTCAGTGTGGCTCACTGATTGGGAAGGCTGGCACCAAGATCAAGGAGATCCGAGAGGTGAGGGGCGAGATATACCACCCACAGGGAATAGCCAGAAGTGGCCCCTGTTCTCTGTTTGCAGACTACGGGTGCCCAGGTACAGGTGGCAGGGGACCTGCTCCCCAACTCCACAGAGCGAGCTGTTACGGTATCTGGGGTGCCTGATGCCATCATCCTGTGTGTGCGCCAGATCTGCGCTGTTATCCTGGAGGTGCTGCCCTGGGGCAGGGAGAGAGGGGGCAGGGTCCTGACAGAGCCCTGTTTATGCCTTCCAGTCCCCACCCAAAGGAGCCACTATCCCCTACCATCCGAGCCTCTCCCTAGGTACTGTTCTTCTCTCTGCCAACCAGGTGAGGGGAACAACAGGAGCAGTGGGACACATTAACCCCCTTTTCATCCACTTTGTCCCCACAGGGCTTCTCTGTCCAGGGTCAGTATGGGGCTGTGACCCCAGCTGAGGTGAGTGACCCATAGCCCAAGGCACCCCTTCCCTCCTCTGACCTCTGACCCCTCTTTGGCACAGGTCACCAAGCTCCAGCAGCTCTCAAGCCATGCGGTCCCCTTTGCCACACCCAGCGTGGTGCCAGGTAAGCCACCCCTGCACAAGGAGGCAGGGGGAGAACCACACTCAGTCCCTCTTCTCCCCCTCAGGACTGGATCCCGGCACACAGACCAGCTCACAGGAGTTCTTGGTTCCCAACGATGTGAGCAGGGGATGGGATGGCTGGAGGGTGGGTCACCCAGGGCTGAATTCTGCCTTCCCTCTAGTTGATTGGCTGTGTGATCGGGCGCCAGGGCAGCAAGATCAGCGAGATCCGGCAGATGTCAGGGGCACATATCAAGATCGGGAACCAAGCAGAGGGCGCTGGGGAGCGGCATGTCACCATCACTGGCTCTCCGGTCTCCATCGCCCTGGCCCAGTACCTCATCACTGCCTGGTGAGCGCGGGCTGGGCGGCAGTGGGGGAGCACCTTTGTCTCCCCTCTATATCCCTCTCTCCAGTCTAGAGACGGCCAAGTCTACCTCTGGGGGGACGCCCAGCTCGGCCCCCGCAGACCTGCCTGCCCCCTTCTCGCCACCCCTGACGGCCCTGCCCACAGCTCCCCCTGGCCTGCTGGGCACACCCTATGCCATCTCCCTCTCCAACTTCATCGGCCTCAAGCCCATGCCCTTCTTGGCTTTACCACCTGCTTCCCCAGGGCCGCCGCCGGGCTTGGCGGCCTACACTGCCAAGATGGCAGCAGCTAATGGGAGCAAGAAGGCTGAGCGGCAGAAATTCTCCCCCTACTGAGGCCAGCTGAGGTACAGGCAGGGGCAGGCAGGACCACCAGCAGGGGGCTGCCTCTGCACCCTACCCGCCCAAGGAGACTCCACCCTGGGGTCCCAAACGCCGCTAACGCCCAGACGCATGGATGCACCCCCTACCCTGCCTCCATCTATGGGAGTTCTTTCTCTCAGAGTGGGGGCAGTTTCTGGCCCAGGGGTCTGAGCTGCGGCAGCCCCAGGGCAGGGGGCCCTACCTCCTCAGCTCTGTGCTTGGATACAGGGAGCAGCCAGGAGACTCCCTAGTGCCCCCACCATGGCGGGTGTCACTCACGCACTCCCCATCCCTTAGGGCTTCCTGGCCTACTGCATCCTTGTGGGAGTCAGGGAGGAGGGCCCGTTGGGTAGCTGGGGCCAGGCTTCTCTCCCCACCACCTGCAGATTTCTTGCTGCTTCCACTGATACCCTTTTGACTGGAATGAACTGGCTGGGCTTGTCAGGGGGCACCCCAAAGAGGGGGCACTGCCAGGTAGCTGGGGGAGTGGCATGGGGCAGGGGCCCAGTTCTCAGCAGCAGACACTCTGTACAGTTTTTTCAATCCCTGTTTTTGAATAAATATTCTCAGCGACCAGGAAGTTGTGAAATACTGGTGTTGTGGGCAGCAAAA